GAAAGGCCCAGGGATGGTTTTTTGTAAAATTGCAAAAAACAAAAAGGACTTTTACTTTGGAGAGAATTATGCACGTCACTCAGTTGCTCTAACAAGTGCTACCGTCATGGGAGCAAGAACAGTGACCTTGTCTTTCCTGAGCTGCCGCTTCCTTTGCTCCTGTCACATGCACTCTCACGATGAGGGGCTCATTCCTTGTGCCTTATGGTTCAGGCACTGATGAGAAATAAAAAAGAGAAAGATAACTTAATATTAGTCCCTCCCAAAACTTACTGGGTAATTCTCTCATCCTAAATCCCCTACTCATCGTGTAGGCTTTTAGCACTGCTGCTTACCAGTATGCTAAAGGTGCAGACTTAGGATCAGAAGTTTGATGAACTCAAACAAAAAGACCACAATGCATATGGGTGCTAATCCCAGTGAAATGGAGTGGCAGTAAACACCTTCAACCAAAGAGAAAACAGATCACAAATAAACAAATAATGACACAACTCAAGAAACTAGAGGAGGAAGAACTTATCCCAACGTTCCCAGATAATAAAATTAGTAAAAAAAATCGGAGCAGAAATGAATACACTGAAGATTAGAAAAACAATAGAAAATGTAGAAAAATTGTAAGAGCTTGTTTTATGAAAACATGAAGTTGACATATCTTTAGCTAGACTAAGAAATAAATGCTTAAATAAATAAAATCAGAATTAAAGGGAATACATTACAACTGGTAAAACAGAAATAAAAAAAGGTCATAAGACTGCTATGTACACAGACTCCTATGTACAATGATATCCCACCAAATGGGATAAGGGAGAAGACATGAATATATTTCTAGACAAGTACCACCCACGAAGACTGAAGCATAAAGAAATAGAAAATATGAATAGATCAGTAATGGGTAAGGAGTTTAGATCTGATGACTTTGTTGCTGAATTTTACTAAACATTTAAAAAGAACCAAATCTTTGAAAAAATTGAAGGAGGAGGAATACTTCCAAACTCATTTTATGAAGCCAGCATTACACTGATACAAAAACCAGAGATGGACATTACAAGAAAAACAATTACAGGCCAATATCCCTGATGAACATAGATGAAAAATCATCCACAACGTAGTTGCAAATGAAATTCAAAAGCACTTTAAAAGGATCATTTATTATGATCAAGTTGGATTTATTCCTGGGATGCAATAATATTTTAATATGTGGAAATCAATAAATGCCATACTCCTTATTTACACAACAAAAAGATTAAAAATCATGACTTTTTTATGCATGCCTAAAATTATTTTGACAAAATTTAAAATCCATTCCAAATAAAATCTATAACAAATTAGGTATAGAAAGAATATACCTCAAAATAAAGAGATATGTTCTTTATAAGCTATAGGACAATCCCATGGTTAACATTATTGTCAATGGTGAAATTTTGGAATTATTTTTAAGATTTATTATAAGAAAAAGATGCCCACTCTCACTACTTCTTTCAACACCGTATTGGAAATCCTGCTCAGAATCTAAGACAAGAGAAAAAAGAGCATTTAAATAAGAAACAACAAGTTCTTCTATTCATGGAGATTAACGCTCAGGTTTTTGCAGATTAGATTTAACAGCATGAAATCTGGTACCATCCAGGAATCAAAGGATATAGGACTTTAGGGCATCAATTATTAAGAGGCTATAGGAAAGCAGAAATGCTCCTGGATGTTTCCATTGTCCACACACAAAATTTCAACAGACCAGCCCCAGGAAGTAAAGGCACATTCCTGACTACTGTTAGTTGATGAGCTTTTCACCAAAAGCAGAGATGTGAGACCTGGCAGGTTTCAAAGACCCCTCAAGTGCTCCATACCTTGAAATTCACTTCCACAAAGCTAGAACACCATCTGTTCCTGAGGGATCAGGTTATCGTCTGTTTCTTTTAGGCACTGGCCAGTCAGGCTTTAGTGGACACGAAGCCACAGATTTTTAGTGTAAAATGCCTAATCTATCATAATCTTTAGGTAGATATTTGGAGGCCTGCACACTTAAATGGGTTGGTGAAATGTCATACCAGACACATGGCTGGGAATTGGGTTTTTCTCCTCCGCTCTTAGCAGCACCTTTGTAACCCAGTGATTACCCCCCTCATGGCTCCACGGCCACATCCGCAAAAAGGGTACTGGTGAACGTGACATTTTCACGAAGCCACAGCCCATGGTCACTCCCTGCAAAGCTCTGAACTTGCGCATTCCCAGGCCAGGCCGTGGTTGTCTTTCCAAGGCGGCTCAGCTTGTGCTTTGCTTGGAGAGAGCGGAGGGCAGCAGCACAGTGACAGCGTCTGGGACCTCAGACCAGTTTCCACAGCCACTTATGAAAGCAGACGGCTCCATGGGCTGGAGGAGGTGGGACGCTCTGGAAAGAACTCGGGTGCAAGTGGGAAAGAAAATCGAGCTGAGCAGCGGGAAGTCGAAGTCGCGTGAGTGAGGACCAGACACTCTCGATTTAGGCAAAGGCGGGGTGCACTTCCCAACAACACATCCTCCTCACTGGCGAGACCAGGCCTGCCCTTCAAGTTCCTCTCCTGATTTAATCCCCTTGGCGAGGGTTTGGCATGAAATCAATGGCCAGCAAGCTTGGTAAACGAAGCCGCCTACACCGCCCTCCCCCTCCCTGCACGGCCGCGCCCCGCCTCCGCTCCTGTCTCAATCTGGGATTGTCCTCCTGTAGCCCCACCATCCACCGTGGGGAACGGTGGAGAGACTACAACTCCCAGTATGCACCGCGATGCGCGCCTCACCCTGCATCTCCCAGCCCGCAGCCAGCTGGCATCCTAGACCCTCTGCCCTGCGACCAACAGCCGGGAGCGGACCAGACACCAGAACTCCCGGAACGGTTGAAGACGGTTCCGCTCCCTGTCCCGCCTTTCGCAGCCCAGCAGTTTCGCCCTGCGGAGAGGAGCCTTGCTGTTTCCAAATCTCTCCTGCTGAAGAGACATTGGAGCTAGGGCGGCTAGTTTCACCTGGTAATTGTGACACCCTGTCTCCTCGAGCTGCAGGCTTTTATGCTTGTCATGTTCGAAGTTTGATACCTTGCAGATCAACAAAGGGTCGGTGGCCTCTCACTGCCTCCGCCGCAGGGTTGTCAAGGTAACGCTCCTCAGACAAGGGTGGGGCGCGGCCCTTCGCTCCTCCTCTTGTCACTCCCTTTCAGACATGCGCAGTGCGGCCCGTCCCTAGGGCTGGGTTAAGGGCCGCGGATGTGGCAGTTCTCAGGCCTCTTGGGATCGCCTCAAGAAGCCCCCTCACGAGTGTCTCGATTTCCTGTCAGCCAACAAAGGGCCGTTCGCCTTTCATGGCCTCCACAGCAGCGTTGCCGTGGTAACGATCCTCCGCCGGACGTTGGCCGCACCGCCTTTTCAAAACCATTTCCTCTGTTCTCTAGGCTGTCACAAATCCTCTGCACCCCAGGAGTGCCGCTTGGACCCCCGGGCTCGCTGCGTGGTCCATATCTAGGTCGGGCCTCTCACGGAGACTTTCCCACCAGTGTAATAAAGAGGAGAAAACGTCACAGCGGAAGGGCCTGACCCTGCTGCATCCACTAAGGAAACAGCTACGGGGATGGGACCCTGGAAGCTGCTGTGGGAGCCTCATCCACCGCTTCTCTGACCCCACCCAGGCTGCTTCCCAGGCCTCAGGGTCTTAGTGTGGACCTCCGGGCCGTGATTAATGCAGGTCAGCAGGACCAGAGCGCCCCTTGGTCCCTCTGATCATTCTCTTAATTCATGTTTCCATTAAGTTTTTCAGGTTAAGTACTGCACGACTACTCGCTTCTGAAACTGATAGACACTGCCTCAGCTCCGTGCAGGGCAGACGCACAAGAGCAGAATCTCCGTGGGACATCTCTCTGGAGCATCAATATTACTGCAGTATTTGGAAGAAACAAATTTAAATAAGTTCTAAGGTGAAGAATGGAACATTTAAGACAAGTCTGGAAAGTCATCTGCCTTTAATAACTGTCGTTTGTCCTTAACGTCAGACTTTCTCCAAGACCAAAACTCTAAGAACTTATTTCCATTCTTACAAATAGTAAAAATGATAAATCATATCAAGTCAATTGAAAGTCCTGCCTGCTGCTTTCCTAAATCACAATATGGCCTTGGTATGGTTTTATTTGTACTTTTGTGGGGGATTCGTGGATCTTTAGATTAAAAAAAAAAAATAGGTTTTTGAACAATTTTTGCAAGTTTGCAGCTGTTAGTTATTGATTTATTTTTGCAACCCATCTAATTCTTCTGTCTCTCTCCTCTCCTCAGGCTCAATAATTCCATGGGTCTCTAAGGCTGTGTTTATTTTCTTTAAATTTTGTTGATTTACTTTTATACTCCATTTGATTTTTTCTATCTCTCACCTTTTCTCAGACTCAGTCATCCCACAGGTCTGTAAGGCTCTGTTCATTTTCTTTAAACTTTTTTTTTTCCTCTCCTCAGATTGGATAAATTATATTGCTATGTCTCTGTTTCTGAACTATAGAAAAGCTCAAAATTACTATTTTTATTTCTCATTTTTTATATGGCTATTTTTTCTCTGCTGATGTTTCACATCTATTCATTTATGAGAATATTTTCCTTTGCCCTCATGAGCGTGTTTATAATAGCTGCCTTCAAATTCTTGTCTGCCGTTTACATCTTGGACATCTTGGAGATGGCTACTGCCTGCTTTTTATCTTGTGTATTTATTACATTTTCACGTGTCTTCACGCATCTCTTGAATTGGAAATTGTGCCCTGGAGACTGTATACAAGACTGGATTAAAAAGACTGGATTCTGTTTTGTCCCTGTGAAGAGTGTTGTTTTTAAAAGATG